GGTGCGGTGGCTCACGCCTGTAATCCCAACACTTTGGGAGGCCAAAGCGGGCAGATCACCTGAGGTCAGGAGTTCAGGACCAGCCTGGCCAACATGGTGAAACCCCGTGTCTACTAAAAATACAAAAAATTAGCCGAGCATGGTGGCGCGCGCCTGTGATCTCATCCAGCAGTGCTTTACTTGTAATTATTTTATTCCTGCTGCCGTCTCCTCTTTCTTTGGCCACTATCTGTTCCACCCCCGGAACGGAAGAGAGATGTTGGTAGGGAGAGGCTCTTCCTTCACCTCTGGCAGAAAAGGTTTGCTTGGGCCCTTCACACCGCTGACATCAGAGCTGCACTTCAATGTGGCAGTTATTGGCCATGTGTGGCGCCTGGTCTGAAGTGCGATGCTAGAAAGGTAAAATACAGAGTTAGTTTCAAAGATTTAGTTCCAAATATTTATATACTTTATTAATAATTACATATTTCTCACACATTAAAATGAAAATTTTTTTGATATATTGGGTTAATTAAATTGTTACAATCAATTCAACCTGTTCTTGTTTCTTTTTCAAGTTTGGCTACTAGAAAACTTAAAATTCACATATGGCTCACATTTTATTTCAGAGGATTACCTCCTTTCTAAAATCTCAGCCTGCCTGCTCAAAGACCAGAAAGAAGCCAGGAAGGTCATAAAATCTGAAATTTTAAAATAATTGTTATTATAAAATTATATTTTTTCCTTTGTGAAGAGCCATATATTATTTATAAATGCATATGACTTTACACACAAGTTTAAAGGCAAATTCCCTCTGGGGTGGGCCTGGCTCAGCTCTGGGAGGAAGCCCTGCCTGAGAAGGCTGCAGCCTAGGCTGTCACCCTTTCTTCACTCAGCCCAGCAACTGATCACATCTTCTGTCACTCAGGGCACGAGAAGGTGGGGTTTTAAAAGTTATCCAATCAGCGACGCTGGGTTGGGAACCGTCCAATCAGGCCTGCAGCTGGAGCGGACAGGACGGCTTCGGGGATGTGGCGGGGCCTTTGTCTCTCGCTGCAGCTGGAGCTGCAGGTCTCGCCTTCACTGCCCTGTGTCCTCTGCTCGCAGAGGCCCAGCCTCTGTGGCCCTGTGACCTGCAGGTATTGAGAGATCCACAGCTAAGACGCCAGGTACCCCGGAAGCCTAGAAATGGTGAGAGTGCCGGGTCCGACATCCCGAGAGAGAATATCAGCTTCTGGTTTATTTTCTTCCATAGGGCGACCTGAGGTCTGGAGTGTATCCTCTCAAGGGAGCAAGTGGATCCCTGGGGCAGAGAGGAAGCTTCTAGTGTACTCTTACTTTGAAAAGGTAATCAGATGCTGGTACTGAGGGGAAAACACTATACGTGTGTCTGTGCGTATGTGTTTTTCAGGAGACGTTGACATTTAGGGATGTGGCCATAGAATTCTCTCTGGAGGAGTGGGAATGCCTGAACCCTGCTCAGCAGAATTTATATATGAATGTGATGTTAGAGAACTACAAAAACCTGGTCTTCTTGGGTGAGAATAACTTTAATACATAAGTCTTAATAAGCAAGATTTATGCTATTTACTTTTAATAAAGCAGGTATTGCTGTCTCTAAGCAAGACCCGATCACCAGTCTAGAGCAAGAAAAAGAGCCCTGGAATATGAAGATATGTGAGATGGTGGATGAATCCCCAGGTAGGTGAGAGTGAACACAACAGATGACACAGGTTGAATAATTTGTTGTTTGTATTTCTTTCAGCTATGTGTTCTTCTTTTACCAGAGACCTTTGGCCAGAGCAAGACATAAAAGATTCTTTTCAACAAGTGATACTGAGAAGACATGGCAAATGTGAACATGAGAATTTACAGTTAAGAAAAGGCTCCGCAAATGTGGTTGAGTGTAAGGTGTACAAAAAAGGTTATAATGAACTAAACCAGTGTTTGACAACTACCCAGAGCAAAATATTTCCATGTGATAAATATATAAAAGTCTTTCATAAAATTTTCAATTCAAATAGACACAAGACAAGACATACTGGAGAGAAACCTTTCAAATGTAAAAAATGTGATGAATCATTTTGCATGCTTTTACACCTACATCAACATAAAAGAATTCATATTAGAGAGAATTCTTACCAATGTGAAGAATGTGACAAAGTGTTTAAGCGGTTCTCAACCCTTACTAGACACAAGAGAGTTCATACTGGAGAGAAACCCTTCAAATGTGAAGAATGTGGCAAAGCTTTTAAGCACTCCTCAACCCTTACTACACATAAGATGATTCATACTGGAGAGAAACCCTACAGATGTGAAGAATGTGGCAAAGCCTTCTACCATTCTTCACACCTTACTACACATAAGGTAATTCATACTGGAGAGAAGCCCTTCAAATGTGAAGAATGTGGTAAAGCTTTTAACCACCCTTCAGCCCTTACTACACATAAGTTCATTCATGTTAAAGAAAAACCCTACAAATGTGAAGAATGTGACAAAGCTTTTAACCGATTCTCATACCTTACTAAACATAAGATAATTCATTCTGGAGAGAAATCTTACAAATGTGAACAATGTGGCAAAGGCTTTAACTGGTCTTCAACCCTTACAAAACATAAAAGAATTCATACTGGAGAGAAACCCTACAAATGTGAAGAATGTGGCAAAGCCTTTAATGTGTCTTCACACCTTACTACACATAAGATGATTCATACTGGAGAGAAACCCTACAAATGTGAAGAATGTGGCAAAGCCTTTAACCACTCCTCAAAACTTACTATACATAAGATAATTCATACTGGAGAGAAACCTTACAAATGTGAAGAATGTGGCAAAGCTTTTAACCAATCCTCAAACCTTACCAAACATAAGATAATTCATACTGGAGAGAAACTCTACAAATGTGAAGAATGTGGCAAAGCTTTTAACCGATCCTCAAACCTTACTACACATAAGAGAATTCACACTGGAGAGAAACCCTACAAATGTGAAGAATGTGGCAAAGCTTTCAACCGATCCTCAAACCTTACTAAACATAACATAATTCATACTGGAGAGAAATCTTACAAATGTGAAGAATGTGGTAAAGCCTTTAACCAATCCTCAACTCTTACTAAACATAGGAAAATTCAGCAGGGCATGGTGGCTCATGCCTGTAATCCCAACACTTTGAGAGGACTAGGTGAGCAGATCGCGAGGTCAGGAGTTCAAGACCAGCCTGGCCAACATGGTAAAACCCCATCTCTACTAAAAATACAAAAATTTGCTGGGTGTGGTGGCAGGCGCCTGTAATCCCAGCTACTTGGGAGGCAGAGGCAGGAGAATCATTTGAACCTGGGAGGCAGAGGTTGCAGTGAGCCAAGATCGCGCCATTCTACTCCAGCCTGGGCCACAAGGCAAGACTCTGTCTCAAAAAAAAAAAAAAAAAGAAAAGAAAATTCATACTGGAACGAAACCCTACAATTGTGAAGAATGTGCCAGTGCTTTCAACCAGTCCTCGAACCTTTTTAAGAAAATAATTTATACTGGAGAGAAATTCTACAAATGTGAAGAATATGGCAAAGCCTTTAACCAGTCTTCAACTCTTACTAGGCATTAAAAATTCATACTGTACAGAAACCCTACGAGGGTGAAAAACATGGCAAAGCCTTTAACAAGCCCTCAATTCTTAACAGACATAACATAATTCATACTGGAAAGAAACTCTGCAAACCAGAAAGATCTGGCAATGCTTTTGACAACACCTCAAACTTTTCTAACCATAAAAGAAATTATACTGGTGAGAAATCTTAGAAATCTGAAGAATGAGACAAAGCCTTTAAATGGTTGTCACACTTGATTGTAGGTAAGATAATTCATACTGGAGAAAACACCTACATGTGTGAACAATGTGGCAAAACTTAACCAGTGCTCACACCTTATTGCACAGGAAAGCATTTGTACTTGAGATAAATTATACAAATATAAAGACTGAAAAAGCCATTAATATATGTTCATATCTCAACACCAGATAGTTCATACTTAATAAAAGCATTATAAGTACAATTACTGTCAAAAGACCTTTCAGAAAATACAAGCTTTTGACCAGGCGTGGTGGCTCAGGCCTATAATCCCAGCACTTTGGTAGGCCAAGGCAGGTGGATCATGAGGTCAGGAGTTTGAGACCAGCCTATCCAAGATGGTGAAACCCCATCTCTACTAAAAATACAACAATTAGCCGGTTGCGGTGGTGGTGCCTGTAATCCCAGCTACTCAAGAGGCTGAGGCAGGAGAATCACTTGAACTTGGGGAGGGAGAGGTTGCAGTGAGCTGAGATTGCACTCTAGCCTGGGCCACAGAGCAAGACTCCATCTAAAAAGTAAAAAAAAAAGAAAATATGAACTTTACAGTGAAGAATATTTATTTTGAAGATGAATGTTACAAATATAAAGTGGGTAGTAGTGCCTTTACTTGTATCACAGATCTTATTGTAGACATTTTTTGTAGAGGAAAAACTCTGAAGCACTTTCACACTTTGTTCAATATCAGGGAATTTATATTGAAGAAAAATCATGCAAATGTAGTAAATTTGGAAAAACACTTTTTCAAAAACTACAGCTTAGAAAACAGAGTTCATACTAGAATATATTTTTGCAGATGCAGTAAAAGTTAAAAAAAATTTAATCCATAAGTAAGTCTGTGTAAATATCAGAATTTATGGTAGAAATACATAAGGCACTGACAACATCAGATATACTAAATCAGAGGGCTGAGTATAGAAAATTAAAGTTGGTAGAAAAATTATTTGTATATAACTTTAAGAGGATCAGAAGGTTTTTTGCAGTTATAATTACATTCAAAGTATACTTTATTTCTTGAAAAATATTACAGATTTTTTGAAAAGTGAATAATGATGTCATTCAACTCTGAAATTCCTGCCGTTTCTTCATTCCTATTGGATTCACATGTGAAAGCATGGGATCAATTATTGCTGTATCAAAGATATGAAAGATTCTTTCTTTGTTTTGTTCTGTTTTTTTGAGATGGAGTTTTGCTCTTTCGTCCAGGCTGGAGCACAGTGGCATGATCTCGGCTCACTGCAACCTTCAATTTCCAGTTTCAAGCGATTCTCCTCCCTCAGCCTCCTGAGTAGCTGGGATTACAGGCGCATATCACCACGCCCAGCTAATTTTTATGTTTCTAGTACAGACAGGATTTCATCATGTTGGCCAGGCTGGTCTCAAACTCCTCACCTTGTGATCCACCCACCTTGGCCTCCAAAGGTGCTGGGATTACACAGGCATGAGCCACTGCTCCTGGCAAGAGATTCTTTTTTATTAGGTGGGCATTATTTGTGATCTTTTCTATTGAAAAGTAAAAACATTAGAATGTAAGATGCATAATGAAAATGTAAGTGGAGAGGTTCTTTGGGGTTAACTTATAATATTGAGTGGTGCATGAGGTTGGTGTTCAGAGTAATATTCTGCATTATGAAAAAACATTTAATTTTATTTAAAATTTAGTTTATCATACTAATTGTACTTTTATATAAGATGCAGTACATTTTTAAAATTTTAGATTGTGTGAAGTTAATAGTTTAACATTTTTAACATGTTAAATACTATTGTGCATTCAATGAAGCATTATTATACCACAAACTTTACCCTGTTCCACCTTACTGAAGGGTATAGGTAAAAGATGGTAACGATATACTATTTAGTAACATAATGGATTAACATCTCTAGTAATTTTTTTTGCCAGTGGCTTTAAACCGCAAATAAGTTAAAGAATATTGTTTCTGTAGGTTAAATTTTTATTTTGTTTTTAATCATTTAAATTTAATTTTGGTGGGTACATAATATGAGTATATATTTATGCACTTATATGGCATATTTTAGTACAGGAATACAATATATAATAGTAGCATCAGGGTTAAGTGAGGCATCCTTCACCCATAGCATTTCTCCTTTGTTTTACAAACAATCCAAACCTACACTTTTTAAAAATTTTTTGTTGTTGTTGTTCTTGTTGTTGTTGAGACGGAGTCTCGCTCTGTCGCCCAGGCTGGAGTGTGCAATCTCGGCTCACTGCAAGCTCCACTTCCCGGGTTCACGCCATTTTCCTGCCTCAGCCTCCCAAGCAGCTAGGACTACAGGCGCCCACCACCATGCCCGGCTAATTTTTTGTATTTTTAGTAGAGATGGGGTTTCACCATGTTAGCCAGGATGGTCTCAATCTCCTGACCTCGTGATCTGGTCTCGATCTCCTGACCTCATGATCTGCCTGCCTTGACCTCCCAAAGTGCTGGGATTACAGGCATGAGCCACCGTGCCCGGCCACTTTTTATAAATTTTAAAATGTACAATTGTTATTTACTATAGAGTTATTTTTATGGTCATAATACAAATTATATATGAGTATAAATAAAATTCATTTCTAAACTATTAATATTTTTTCCAAATTGTTATATATTTTTCTTTGAACATGTGGCCTGTCTGCCTGCAAACATGCAGACTTTTTGATTCACATAGAGTTAAATATGTATTAGTCTAAAGACAAACTTTAGGTGTAAGAAAATTATGGAATAAGTGTGTGTGTGTGAGTATGAGTTTGTACCTATTTTCAGAAAAGAACAATATGGGAATAAAAATCATTTTAATAAGGTGGCTACTATAAAACTAAAAACCTTAAAAAATGCTGAAAGCAAATGTATACTTTGTGCTTTGTATTGAATTTATTACTGTACAATCCATGACTTACAGTTCTGAACCTTTTCATGCAAATTCTCTGTATATACTTGCCTGGTACTCATGCTAGACCCATACTTTTTTTGTTTCTTACATTTTTTTTGTTTTATGGTTTAGGAAGTATTCATTATATGAGCTGGTCTGTGATTATAAGAATTTTTATGAAATTTAGTGCACACAAAATAATTTTTAGATGTAATTCCAAAAGTAGTGTATTAAGTTACATTTTATTTAGTGAGAGCACTCCATTTTGTTCTTTTAAGGGGAGAACAATATATAAGTTTTCTTTTCTTTAGTGATTGTTCCTTTCACTTTTTATAATTGACATAAGTATATTTATTTATTGAGTCAATTTGTTCAGGTAAGTACTGGGGGGCTTCATAAGTCATGAGGATGTTTTTATATATAAATGTAGCAAACATACATTACAGTTCTTACTGTGTAATCGATGCTCCATAATAATTCACAAATATTCCTGCTGGAGTTAGTTTGTAATTTCAAGTCAGAAATGAAAGATATCAGTGGTGAAGAAATAAGATTGATTCTTCATATGGAGTGGACATTTTTTCCAGACTATAAAACTGAATCTTGCTGAATTTAAAGAGAAATTCTGGCCGAGGCAGATGGATCACCTGAGGTTAGGAGTTTCAGACCAGCCTGGTGAAACCCGGTCTCTACTAATAAACTACAAAAATTAGCTGATTGTGGTGGCATCCACCTGTAGCCCAGCTACTCAGGAGGCTGAGGCAGAAGAATTGCTTGAACCCAGGAGGCGAAGATTGTGGTGAGCCGAGATTGTGCCATTGCACTACAGCCTGGGTGACAGAATGAGACTCATAAAAAAAAAAATAAATTCTGCTTCTTTTATTTTCTACTTCTCTTCAGATTTGTTTCTCGTATGTATTTTCCAACTATGTATGCATCACAGCCCTTCTTTTTCTGAGTTATAGCTACAGTTTTCTGACTGTTCTCTTCACGCCATTTCATTTCGCCTGGTATTTTGTAGATTTTGATGACAAAATTCTATTTTTAGTGCACTTAAAAATGGATTTTAACTGGTGAGTTCGCTTATCAATATAACATTCAGATTAGTTAATTAAGATAAAAGCCAGGTGTGGTGGCTCACGCCTCTAATCCCAGCACTTTGAGAGGCCGAGGCAAGTGGATCACTTGAGCTCAGGAGTTCGAGACCAGCCTGACCAACATGGTGAAACCCCGTGTCTACTACAAATACAAAATTAGCCACATGTTGTGGCGCATGCCTGTAATCCCAGCTACTCGGGAGGCTGATGCAGGAGAATCGCTTGAACCCAGGAGGCAGAGGTTGCAGTGAGCCGAAATTGCGCCATTGCACTCCAGCCTGGACAAGAGCAAAACTCTGTCTCAAAAAAAAAAAAAAAAAAAGATTAAAGGCGCACACTGTCCACAGGCAAGAGGATTAAATTAGCATTGCATTTCTTTGTTTTTAAAAGAAAAATCTTATTAGATTCTTATACAAAGTGTGGCAAATATAAAACTTGCTTGAAAATATGGAAATTAAATTTTTAAGAGAGTTAATAGTAAACGAATTTAATTTTCTTTTTTTATTTTTACTTTTTATTTTTTAGAGACAGAGTCTTGCTCTGTCTCCCAGGCTAGAGTACAGTGGTGTGATCTTGGCTCACTGCAAGCTCCGCCTTCCGGGTTCACGCCATTCTCCCGCCTCAGCCTCCCGAGTAGCTGGGACTACAGGCGCCCGCTACCGCACCCGTCTAATTTTTTTGTATTTTTAGTAGAGACGGGATTTCACCATGTTAGCCAGGATGGTCTCAATCTCCTGACCTCGTGATCCGCCCGCCTCGACCTCCCAAAGTGGTGGGATTACAGGCATGAGCCACAGTGCCCGGCCACGAATTTAATTTTCTATGATATAATTACAGCACAATTTACATTTCCGTGCAGAATCTTTTAAGTGTGGTGGTAAAGATTGCAAAATAATAAAATGACCTCTGAATTTAAAATTTAGAAAAATATGTCTTTTCTATATTGATTTTACAATTTGGAGAAATTTCTCTTATTTTTTATATTTTTTCTTTTAGTGGGAGAAGTTTAGTCTACGGTTTTTATTTTTAGTCACCAAGCTGTAGCCAACTCCTGGGTCATTTTCTCTGAAAAACATTTGGAGATCATGACAAGTTTTGGATTAAAACATTCTGTTATTTTGCATGCAAACTAGTTTACTGTGTTCACAGACTGGCCAGTCATGGGACCATAAGCAACACCTGCCCCTTTAGTGGCTTTCATACCATTACCACCAGTACCAGAAACTCCAGGTGGCCCAAGCTTAAAGTAAAAATCCTAAAGTACATTGGCTTCTCCCATGCAATGTGCTGGGTCCAAACCATGCTGTTAAATATCAGAGTTCCTATGGTTATGACTGACAAATGACAATAATAGCCCCAAAATACATATTTTTGATACTATTTAGCCAAGATTACCACAAAGATACAGTATTTGACACATTCTTATTCTATAACATTTTGAAAATATTTTCTCTTGACAGATAAAAATGTGTACTTTTTCTGTAGAACATAATATTTTGAACATGCTGTTAAATATCAGAGTTCCTATGATTATGACTAAAAAATTAAATGACAATAGTCCCCAAACTATGTATTTTCATACTATTTAGCCAAAGTAATCACAAAGACACAGTATTTGACACATTGTTATTCTTTTATGTCTTAAAAATATTTTCTTTCAACTTGAGAAAATGTGTGCTTTTTCTGTAGAACATATTTTGAAGTATATATACATTGTTATTATTTCTAGGTAATTAATACCTCACATAGTTAACATTTTTGTGGTGAGACCACGTCTTATCATTTTTCAAAAATCCAAATACATTATTATGAACTATAGTCACCATGTTGTACAATAAATCTCTTGAACTTATTTCTCCTATTTGACTATAATTACTTATTATTTGACAGACTTTCCAAACCCCCATTTCTTCTAAATACCTTGGCATCTGATGGTCACCATTTTACTCTATACATCAATGGGATTAAGATTTTTGGAATCCATGTATAGGTGAAATCATGAAATATTAATCTTTCTGTGCCTGGCCTATCCCAACTAATATAATGTCCTCCAGCTTAATCTATGTAATTTAAAATAATATAATTTTTTTCTTTTTTTTTTTTTTTTTTAAGGCCAGGTGTGGTGTCTTACACCTGTAATCCCAGCACTGTGGGAAGCCAGGGCAGGTGGATTGCTTGAGCCCAGGAGTTTGAGACCAGCCTGGTCAACATGGAAAATCCCCGTCTCTACAAAAAAAAAAAAAAAATCTCAGCTGGGCATGGGCATGGTAGTGCATGC